AATGAGGTGAAGGATGTTGTCTTGTCCTATTATGAACTTTTCTGGGGAAAATGCTCTCTCCAAAATCAACATAAAATTAGATCTTTGTCAGTTCTAAGTATTAGAACATAAAATCTTAACCAAAGTTGTTAAACTCAAAATAGATTTTCAGCATGTAATTTTCATTTTCTGGAAGGTGATTAGGAATCTTTCCAAAGAGATGACACATGGCTTGAGAACTGGGGGCGGGAAGTCAAAGGAAGCAGCCATTAGGTCTCCACGCTGAAAGAATAGCTAAGTGCAGAGGCCTTGAGAAGGGAATGAAATGGCCACGTTCAAGGAACAGAGGCAGCCCACTGGCTGTAGCAGAGTAAATATCCATGGTATGTGGTCCACATTTACTGAATGTCCAAGACATGTCTTCTAATTCGTCTGTCACCAAAGTGGTCATAAGCAGTCGCCATCAATAAGAAACAAGCAGAGAAAGGGCCTACAGTTCAATTTATTTTTCAGTTGCCTCACAAAAGGCTAAGAAAAACTTAGTTTCTGGTGAACCCAGGTAGACATGCTCATTTTAAAGAGAATGAATATATCTAGGAAGAGCCTGGCAGTATATTCCCAAAGGCGTGACAATAAAGTTCCTTAACGTGTAGTCAGCACCCTCAAACGTCAACACGTCTGGAAAATTCGGAAGCGTTTCCTCCTGTCAGCGGCCCTTCAAGCTACCTCATACAGGGCAGCCTCTCCTACCCAGACCCGGAGCCTATCAATCGACGAGAAAACAGCTTCCCCTCACTGGGCGGTGCGAACCAACTCTGCACGATCAAGTCGGATAGAGGACTGGCAACCGCGGGCACTACAGGGCAGTCCTTAACGTCATATCCGGTTGTCAGCTCGGCCGCCTCCGCCTAACCAGAAGTCGCAGATGTGACGATGCAAAAACGCCCGTCGGGGGCGCGTCTCTTTCAGCAGCCAATGGGCTCTGCCCACCTTCGTCCTCGTCAGCATTTTGTCTAATCGCGGCCTGTGACGCTCGAAGGGCGGGGAGCAGAGGGAGATACAGAAACCGACAGGGGCCAGGCGCCCGGTGGCTCCGAAGCGGGGAAGTGGGACAAGATGGTTTACATCTCGAACGGTAAGTTGAGAGCGGGCTGTGGCTTCGACCGGCTCACTAAAGTTTCTTTAATTCTTATCTGTAGGACAAGTGTTGGACAGCCGGAGTCAGTCTCCATGGAGATTATCTTTGATAACAGATTTCTTCTGGGGAATAGCTGAGTTTGTGGTTTTGTTGTAAGTATAGAAGAGCTCTTAATTGCCCTGATATACCTTTGTTGTTTTCTGCCCCTTGTTTCAGTTTCAAAACTCTGCTTCAGCAAGATGTGAAAAAAAGAAGAAGCTATGGAAACTCATCTGATTCCAGATATGATGATGGAAGAGGGTACAGCTTTTTAAATTGATAATAGTTGTTTTAAACAGTAGATACTAACTTTTTATTTTATTAGGCCACCAGGAAACCCTCCCCGAAGAATGGGTAGAATCAATCATCTGCGTGGCCCTAGTCCCCCTCCAATGGCTGGTGGATGAGGAAGGTAACTTCAGATCTGAAATTCTTTTGTAGGATCAGTAACTAATTATTGTAACATTTTCTTTCAGGTAAATGTCTGCTCTAAGAAGCAGACAACCGGACATGCGCATTCATAGCAGAAGGAAACCATCAAGAAGTGGAAGGCTGACCATGATGAGCAGTAGATGAATGTGTATGTCTAAACAAGGACTGCTCTGTGTCCTCACAGATGAATGAGGTCATGCTGGGAATTCCCTCTGCAGGGAACTGGCCTGACTGACATGCAGTTCCATAAATGCAGATGTTTGTCTCATTACCTTTTTGTATAGTTTATTAAAGTATTAATATAGTTTTAATAAGTAAATATTTTTAGGTTGCAGAATGGACTCCTCATCTTTATATTCACGAAAAAGCAATCTGAAGAAAACAAATAAAAGCCTGTGTATTTAGCACTGTTAGTGTCACCTTTTCAACTTCTGAAACACTGTTCATTGTTAACTTTTTCTCATTTATAAATCACTGTATTTATTTTAGTAGTATGCATAGCATATCTGTGCTCTTGAATTAATTTTTATCTTTAACATATTTGTCTCATCAATCTTTAATACACTGTGTCTAATTTGCTACCAAATGTAATTATCAGGGTATTTATAAAACCATAGCTAACAAAACTGAGCTACAAAATGAAAATTTACTAAATAGTTTTTAAAATCATGGACTTCAGCCTGGCGCGGTGGCTCATGCCTGTAATCCCAGCACTGTGGGAGGCTGAGGCGGGCAGATCGCCTAAGTTCACGAGTTTGAGACCAGCCTGCAGCATGACGAAACCTAAAATAACAAAAATTAGCCAGGCGTGGTAGAGTGCACCTGTAATCCCTGCTACTCAGGAGGCGGAGGCAGGAGAATCGCTTCAACCCGGGAGGCGGAGGTTGCTGTGAGCATGCCACTGCACTCCTGCCTAGGCAACAGAGTGAGACCCTGTCTCAAAAAAATAAATAAAACCATGGGCTTCCATGCTATCTTGACAAATTTGCACTCTATAGCATCACTCAAAATACTGCCTATTGGCTTTAAACTCCATCTGAATACTGATAACTTTCACATTCTTTCACTAGAGTGGAAGCTCTGAGACTAGGAATTTTGTTGTCTTTACCCCAGTCCTTTGAATAGTGACTACATGTAAGATAGTCATGTAGTATTTATTGGAAATAAATATTTATTGGAAAAACGAAAACAGATAATTCCTCTTCTGGTGTTTAACAGGCT